TATAAAACTGATCTCTCATTTAAAATAGTTAACATTTATTTAGAAATAGAGTTTAAGATTGGGCAAGAGTAAATTTTGCATCCACCAAAGTGTATTAGAGGTTCATGATAACAATGTTGAATCAAAAACCTTTTCCACTTTTCTGTGAAATCTTTACCTTTAAAGACCCGAGGATTCCATGAAGACAAAGATAATCTAATTGTCTATTGTTTAACATAACGAACAAGAAGCTATAAAATCCAAACTGTCGCCCCTACTACACCTCAAACAACCTAGATGTTACTGTTTCACATAGGTGGCACTTAGCAGGCCAGTGATGTATATGTACAGAAATTAAGAACTCTTGAAGTTGTAAAGCAGCAATTCTGACAATAATCTTGACTTTGGCAACCTATCATCAAAGCCATTCCAAATCTATTTCTCTTATGCATTCCAGGTGTCATTTATAATAATCTCAGTAGACAACTGAAACATAACTTTTAATACTGCTTTGGGATTCCAGTAAACAACTCAAGCTCAGCAAGTCACTTACCCCCAAGAAACTGAATTCCTCCAGCCACTCTTCCCACTGTCCTGGAGATGAGGTCGGAAACACAGCAACCCATGAGGGCAGTGAGCGCCACCAGGAGGAGGAGGCCACAACCCAGGCCGGTCACTATGGTGCAGATCCTCCATTCTGCGCTGGGGATGCCCTGGAAGGAGGCATAGCGCCCACATTCCTCCACCATCACCATCATCTGCCGACTCTCATCATGCACAGGATATGAGCACCTCCGGAAGGTACCGAAGGACACAGGCTTGCCCAGCTGTGATCCCCAGAGCCAGTAAGGCATAAAGAACCCCACGCAGGAGGTGGCAGCACAAAGAAAAGACAGCAAAGCCCAGATTACTCCAGTACAAGTCAGGCTGGATGCCATCTTTCACCAGATAGGGCAATGAGGACCCCAAGTAAGTGTTCAGGGACTGCAGGAGTGAATGAAGGTGTGAAATCACCAGGGACCCACAGATAATCCACAGTTCCGTAATGCAGAATGGATCTTCAGTCTTACTGGGCATCAACTTTCCATCCTCTGCACTAAAGATGATGGTCCCTGGTAAAACAACAGGAAACATTAAAAATTAAAGGACTACTTTTTTTTCTAATCTTGTCAACTGCAGTCAGGGCTGAAGTTGATCTATCTGGGCCACGAGGCTGGGGAAGACCAGCAGGGGGTGGCCTGCGGGCAGGGGGCCCCCATCTCCAACTGCGGTGAGGCGCCCTCGCCAAGACAAGCCCATATTGGAGACACACAATGATCCCTCCATTCTAAAAGGGGGCAAGAGGCATTTTCCAGCCGGCTCTGGACGAAGGGAGGGGATAAGGATGGGAAGGCAGCACCCCCCGGAGGCAGACGCCAAGAGCGGACGCGGCTGGCAGGCAGAGCCGACGGATCCGCCGAGCTCAGGAAGTCCGGAGCCCGGGAGCAGCCCAACTCCGGCTCCGGGGCAGAGAGGGAGCCCGGGAGAAAGCAGCGGAGCCCACGCCCACGGGGCAGCCGAGTGATTTACTTACATGGCTGGCGGGCGGCGGCCACCTTCCCTCCCGCGTCCCGGGCGCACACACAACTTGCTGTCTTTCTCGGGCGGGAACATCCACGGGAAACCGGACCGTCCTGCCCTTCTTTGCCTCTGTCCCTAACAGCCGCAGAACCCCGGGGCCCGACCTGGAAGAGCAGGGGTTGGCAGGAGGCGGAGGGTCTCCAGAAGCGGGCTGGCACCAGCGGAGACCCCCACTCCCGGCGAGTCCGCGGCGGCAGCTCTGGCGGAGCGCTGTGGGCGCGCGCGGGCGCCGGGGATCGCACGCAGAGGAGCGGATCTCCCTTTGGCAGGCGAGGCACGCACCGCCTCCTCCCCTCCGCTGCCCGGCCCTCCTCTTTCTCCAGTCCCCTCCCCTCGCGCCCCGGGGAACTCCGCGCAGACAGACCCAGGACGCACCGGGGACGTTCCTGGAGCGCCGGGAAGGGAGTGGGGGGGTGCCCCGCTGTCCGCGCGGGTCCAGGCCCACCCCCGGGGGCAGCTTTCGCGGCTCCTCCCCTAGCCCCGAGCCCCCTCGCGCCCCCTCTCCCTGCGTCTCATTCAAAGCTGAGTGGGGAAGGCAGACAGACCGAGAAGTATGGGAGAAAGTTGCTTGTCTTCCTGGGTGACCCCGAGGAGCCACGGAAGATGACACACTTTGCCTGTTGGGGCTTTTCTGGGTTTACTGTTCGGGTTTATGCTCCTGTTTTCCTGCCGCCGTTAAAAGAAGCCGTAGACGGGAAAGAGGGCCTTAAAGAGTGGGTAAAGTGGCCCCTTTGAGATTTGAGGAGTACCATCACCTCCACCTCTTCTTTCTTCCAGCCCAGAGAACAGTTGTGATAGCACTTTGCAGCCCGGCATTCATTGTGCAGCCATGAAGCAACAGGCATGAGGAGGAAAGCCAGCACACGAACCATGATGGAGCAAAGTGGTGAAAAGAGTCCGCTTCTTCCCTATCTGCACTAGGCTGTTGGACTTCTCTTGGGGTAAGATCAAGAATCCTCACCTGGTTAAGTCACTGTTATTACCTGCTACACTATTCATACCAACTCTTCTGTTACACTCAAGAGGCCAGCACCACAACAAAGGCACAGAGTGTGGGGACATGAAACAGAACCAGGAAAGAACATAACAGTGTTGAGGGAGAATTTCTCAAGCAAACAGTGGCTGGGGAGGCATTCATTGTCCACAGTGTGTATTGCAGAAGATGGACCCTCCTTAAAGTGTGGCAATAGAAACAGGAACAGCTATGAAAATGGCTTATAAAATGTTTATTCTTAAAGTCTCAACTTTGAGCAATTCAGAGAGACAGAAATTCTCAGCATTATAAAATAGCCTGATACGAAAAGGTTCCTCTTAAATACAAACCAGCAAGAGAGAGATGCAGACAGGTGGGAGGTCCAAATGAGAACCAGTAGATAACAAAAGAGAGGCTTTAAGTAGGGGCAGGGAGGAGAGATTTTTTCCTTAACTTCTCCTGGATGTGGAGCTCATCATTTCTTTGTCAATAAAAAAATACATGATTTGTTCCTCGACACATGCTGCGAGATATCCCAAGAAATGCTCCACCAGCTGAAAACCTACCATCACAGTTTTCAGTACAGATGCAGTGAACAAGGTTTAAAAAAACATAGTTGGAGATCATAGTAAGTTCCTCCATTCTGCCATTTCCTTCCTCCCTTCATTCCTTTTTTCTTTTCTTTTTTTTTTTTTTTTTTTCT